CTGGGCATAGCCTGTGTGGCCACAGCACAGGCCAAGCAGAAGGCTGGTCACTTAAACTGCCACAGCCTCAGCTATCAGGAATTCAGGGAAGCATCTCCTACTGTCTCCGTCTCAGGGAGGGGGTGGGGCGCTGCTCATGGGCAAGGGGTAGGGTGGGAGGTCCCAGGGTTCAGGCGGCATCCCACAGCTGGGGCCAGTGGATGCCTGACCTTAGGTTGGGTTGACCACACCTGTGGTTTCCAGGATGAATTAGCCTTTGGGAATCATGGGAGGAGGGCTTGTCACCTTGATTGGGTCTGCTTCCCATCAGACCAAAGGCCTGCAAGGGAGCATGGGGCCTGGCAGCCCAGACATCTGCCTTCCAGCTCTGGTTCTGCCAGAGCCTCATTCTGCAGCCTTGGGCAAGTCACAGCCCCTCTCTGGGTTCTCTGCTCACTTATCTGTCCAGTGAAGGATTGGACAGGCTAACCTCTAAGGAATGGCCCCTCAGGCTCGGATATGCTAAGCTTTTCATGAGGGAAACAGGCCTTTGGGCTGGGGCATGTGTCCTGTGAACTGGGCAGGGACTGTTTGGACAGGCCATCCTGAGGCTCTTGAGAGGCCCCTAGGGGCCAGAAGGGACTGTCCCAGGCTGCTGCCCTGGGCTTGTGGGCTAGGGAGGATGGATAGGCTGAGAGGCAAGATGGCTGGCTTGCCTGTCCCTCTGGTGGCTCCTGGAGACCACCCCTCCCAGTTTCTTCCCATCCCGAGTCCACAGTTGCATGGTCTGTGGTGGGCAAGGCTGAAAGTCCCCAGAGAGTGGGGTCAGGTCTTTCACTGAGTGGCACAAATGCTGTCAGGCGCTGAGCCCATGTGCAGGGGTACTGGAGGAGCGGAGTCTGCCACCCCTGACCCACCTGGGCACTACAGGAGCTGTGACTTCCTGAGCCAGGATCTCAAGGCTGGGCTGCAGGGCAGTCAGAGGGCCACTGGGAGGGCCGGGGGCCAGGGGCGAGAAGGCACACAGGGGGTGGCTGGCGTCCTCTGAACGCCCACTAAGAAGCTGAGACTGGTGCTGGGAAAGGTGTGAAGCGTGAGGGAGCAGAAGCAGGCTGGAAACGAGATTTCACATCACCCATGTGTTAATGAACCGGCTCCATTGTCACCCACAGTCTATTTTTACCTCCTTGCCACTTAGGTCTCACTCCATGTTTAACACACCCATCCCTTCTGATCTTCACATCAGCTTGTCCCCTGCCTTCCTGGGAAAGGCGGGTGTGGGGGTGGAGGCCGCGTGCCCTCGCCACCACCCAGCCTGACTTTCCGAGTGGACCGTGCCATTCCCACCTCGTCATGCCCACCCATCCTGGAAACATTTCTCATGGCCACTGGGGTGCTTCTCGGGTGGTGGGCTGCCACAGGGGTCCAGAATCCAATGCTTCCTTCCCAGCAGACTCTCCCCTTCCCAAAGCTTGGCACCAGCACCACCCACTGGGCACCTGGCAGCTTAGGGCCCCACCCCTCTGAGCTCCTGGACCCTCAGAACTTGGAGTGGTGGCCTTGGAGCGGCTGTCCCTCCCTCTTCAGCCTTTCCTTCTAGACCCAGGGTCTGCCCTTCTGCCCCCAGCCCCACCTTTCCCTCCCCAGCTGACCCCTTGACCAGATGTCTCTGGAGGAAGGGGTGGTGGCCCTTGGCTGTCACCGGGGAGGACACTCAGCCCCCTTGGTCTGTGAGCAGCAGGCTCATGGGAGACAGCGTCCCGGGAGGAGGAGTGGCCATTCCAGGTTCCAAGCAGCGTGGGAGTGTGTCCAACAAGCAGCGGGAGATGGGAGGGCCAGTCACTGCCTCTGTCCCCACGATTCTTGGTGTCCCTGAAGTCCCCCATCTGGGATCCTTCAGCTCCTGGGCCTCGGCACCACACTTCAGACTGCGCTCCCGGGAGGGAGGGAGGCCCTGGCTCCACGCCCTGCTGCGCCCATTCCACCCTCAGCCACTCTGCTCGTGTCCACCCCCTCATGCTGTCTGCCATCGTTTCACCACTGCTCTTTGGGATCCAAATGGTTTCCACCGCGGCCCACCCCCACCCCAAGTGGGGGACAGGGCAAGGCGGGGACCAGGCCACCCCCATTGCTCTCCCTACTCTGAAGCCACCATGTTCCTCTGTCACGGTGTGTGTCCCCCGCCTCCTCTCTGCCTCTCCTGTTGGCCGCACGCTCCTCCCTGTCCCCTCGTCCACCCGGCAGCCTTCGCCCGTCTCTGACTAACTTTCTTGGCCTCTCTCTCCTTCTGTCTCCTTTCTCCCATCTGCTCCTCACAGGGCTGCCCTGGGCCGGTGATGGGCCCCTCGGCCTCTCCCTCTGCCTCTCTCTGTGCCTCTCACCTCTGTCTCTCTGTCCTGTGACCTCCGACAGCTTCAGTGGCGCTGACTATCTTTCCCAGGCTGCTTGGCAGCTGTGCCGACGCTGCAGCGTGGCCAAATAACTCTAACGTTCTCATATCTTCAGCAGTCAATCTCACACTCTCCCTGCTCTTCCACTCTGTTTCTAACCTGACTTTACCTCTCCAGCTGTTTCGGGCTCCTTTCCTTCCCCCTGCCTGCCCGTGTGAGCACGTGTCCTCTCGTGTGTGTGTGTGTGTGTATGTGGTGCGTGCGTGTCCACATGTCCATGTGTGCCATGGCCCTCTGGGAGGGGCGCCCGCGTGTCGCTGGGTGGAGTGGGCGTTTCCGTGTTGTAGAGGCAGGGCCAGGTTGTCACAGCAGGTGTATCGTGCTTCTGATAATCAGGATGTTGGGCCCTGAAACCACTCCCTGCCCTTTCCGTTTCAGTTTGTCTCCCTTCACGTGCACACGTGGCATGCCTGGGTCTCCCCAGTGCATCTCCTCTCGGGATCCCTGCGTGCCATCGCTGTATGTGTGTCGTCACTGCTGCTGTGGTTGGCCTGACTGTGGCCTCTGCCATCCTCTCCCTGCCCCTCTGGATGTCTGTGGGGCTCATGTGCATGTGTGTGTGTACATATGCACGCACGTGCGTGTGTGCGTGCGTGTGCGTGTGTGTATGCGCATGTGTGCGTGCGTGTGTACATGTGTGTGCATGCATGTGCGTGTGTGTGTGCGCACGTGCACCCTGCTTTGGGATCCTGATGTCTCCCCTCCAGGGCCTGGCATATTCCATGCATGTCTGTCTGTGCCTGTCGTGGTCACCTGTGTGCTGGAGGCTGGTCTCTACCAGAGGGCCATGGCTCATGTCCACCCTCAGCGTGTGGCTCCCAGTTTGTGGCTGTGTGCTCTCAAAGCTGTTCTATTTTAGCCTGTCCTGAGCCTCATGCTACTGGTCCCCCGTCTCCTCCTCCCTACCTACCCCTACCTCTCTTCCTCCTCATGGGACATTCCATCCTGGTCCCTGGGCAGGCTTTTAGTGCCCCCTTCCTGACCCCCAGCTGAACGGAGCCTGGGCTCACCACCCAGCCATTGGGTCAAAGAACCCAGCATCCTGGGAACGGCATGGAGTCAGGTACAGACAGGGCTTCTCGGTGGTGCCCGTCTTTCTGTGACCCTGGGTGAGAGCCTTACCAAATGCACAGTCTTCAGCAAGTGGGAGAAGGATGGGAACTGAGGAGCAAGGGGGTGTAGGCTCACCCTATCCAATATGGGGCCATTAAACTAAATGAGCTTACATTCAACAAAATTAAAATTTCAGCTCTCAGCCACACTGGCCACATTGCAAATGCTCAAGTGCACACGTGTGGCATGTGGCTGCTCCACTGGACAGCACAAATACAGAACACTCTGTCACTGTGGAGAGTTGTCCTGACCTCACCTGGTCAGTCTCACGTCTGGAGGGTGGGAAGAGAACTCTTGATGAGCCCAAGCAAACACAGGTGGGGCATCTGGGAAACAGACATTCTGGGCGTGTTTGCAGAGGGTAATGACGCGGAGAGGCACCTGGACACACCACACCACGGTGGAGCCTCCCCCTTCCAGGCTGGGGGCGGATGGGATAGAACAAGCCTCTGAGGACTGGGGGCAGTGGCCACCTCAGAGACCGACTATGCAAGCCAATGACTGGAGGGTGGGGGGTTTCTGGGGAACAGGAAGAATGGGGACACCCCCCAAAATATCCCCTATAGGAGTAGTTAAGCCACAGTCGCCTGGGGTAGAGGCTGCAAGGAGAATGGGCCCCGGGCATGGGTCTCCAGGGAAAACCAGGTGTCCACGTGGACTGGAGTACCGCTCCTGCCGGCCCGCCGGGCATGGCAGCTGCTGGGGTCTTCAGAGAAGGTCCTGCCACCCCCCAGGCCGGGGTGCCCAACGCCCAATCTCATTTGGACTCCCCTGCCCTCAGGTTGCCTGCAGGAGGGAAGGCGGTGAACACAGCCCCCGTGCCAGGCCAGACACCCCACGATGAGTCCGACCGCCGGACCGAGCCACGTTCCTCCGTCTCAGACCTCGTCAACTCCCTCACCAGCGAGATGCTCATGGTGAGAATGAGGGAGCCTGCGCTGCTCCAAGGCCAAACCCTGCCGGCCTCTCCCCCACCCCCAGCTCTCCCCAGGCTCCGAGGAGGATGAGGCCCACGAGGGTTGCAGCCGAGAGAACCTGGGCCGGATCCAGTTCAGTGTCGGCTACAACTTCCAGGAGTCCACGCTCACCGTGAAGATCATGAAGGCCCAGGAGCTGCCGGCCAAGGACTTCAGCGGCACCAGCGACCCCTTCGTCAAGATCTACCTGCTGCCCGACAAGAAGCACAAGCTGGAGACCAAGGTGAAGCGGAAGAACCTGAACCCCCACTGGAACGAGACCTTCCTCTTTGAAGGTGAGTCTAGTGCCACCTTCCCCCGCCATGGTCCCTCTTCACTCACACTCATCTATACCCCCAGGTTTTCCCTATGAGAAGGTGGTGCAGAGGATCCTCTACCTCCAAGTCCTGGACTATGACCGCTTCAGCCGCAACGACCCCATTGGGGAGGTGTCCATCCCCCTTAACAAGGTGGACCTGACCCAGATGCAGACCTTCTGGAAGGATCTGAAGCCATGCAGCGATGGGAGTGTAAGGCCCCATGGGTGGGTCTTAGCTGGACAGTTCCCCACACCCCTCCTGTCGTGCCTCCCAGGGGAGCCGAGGGGAGCTGCTCTTGTCTCTCTGCTACAACCCCTCTGCCAACTCCATCATCGTGAACATCATCAAAGCCCGGAACCTCAAAGCCATGGACATCGGGGGCACATCAGGTACGGGGCTTCTCCAGCAGAGGATGGGCGGGTCCCTCTAACCCTTCCCCACTCCCTCCCCTAGACCCCTACGTGAAGGTATGGCTGATGTACAAGGACAAGCGGGTGGAGAAGAAGAAGACGGTGACGATGAAGAGGAACCTGAACCCCATCTTCAATGAGTCCTTCGCCTTCGATATCCCCACGGAGAAGCTGAGGGAGACGACCATCATCATCACTGTCATGGACAAGGACAAGCTCAGCCGCAATGACGTCATCGGCAAGGTAGGGGCGAGGCAGGTGGTGTGGTGCACCTGTGCCGATGCCATCGTCTCCCCTTTCTCCCCAGATCTACCTGTCCTGGAAGAGCGGGCCAGGGGAGGTGAAGCACTGGAAGGACATGATTGCCCGTCCCCGGCAGCCCGTGGCCCAGTGGCACCAGCTGAAGGCCTGAGTGGGGCCAAGGGAGGCCCAGGGGGCCGAGGGCCCAGGTCCCCATCATGCCCTCACCACTTTATGCACAACGCCCGGCCTGAGCCCCCTGCCATAGGGAGGGGAGGACCCTGAGGGCTCAGCCAGGGAGGGGTCCCAGGACTCAACTGGGCCCCGTTTCTAGGAAGTACCAGCCCCATCCCCCACAGTCCAGCTCCGGGGAAGGGGCTCTGGGAGGCATTTTCCTGCTTTGCCCCTTTTCTTCCTGACTTACTAATACTAAAGAAGTTGGGGGAGCTCGAGAGCCAGACGGCCAGACAGGCAGACCCCTCCAGAGGCCCGCCAGGTGGGCATGGTCCCCCATTTTCTTTAAGGCAGCACCTGGAGTGGAGAGAGGCCACTCCCTCTCCAGCCCCCGATGTGGACCCGGGGAGGGGAGGCTGAGGCGTTTGGCCCCGGCCTGGCCAGGAGAGGCCCATCCCCAGGGCAGTTTCAGGTGCCGGCTGGGCCCTGAATGTCGAGGATAGTATATAGCCCGCTCCTGGGTCCTGGAGCTGTGGCCCTTTGTACTCGTGTTGTGTCCATTGTGTGTGTGCGTGGGGACAGAGGCCTGGAAATGCGGAGGACTATACAGAGAAGGCAGGTTTTGTGAAGGCCAGGCAGGGTTGGAGGCCGGGGGTGTGAGAGGAGAGGCCCATAGGGCTGAGTGGGGTCGGGTGAGGCAGAGGTCAGAAACAGAAGAGCTGCAGTTGCTGGAGCTGGGCTGAGAACTGGGCTGCCTCCTGCCATCCCCCCGTCTCCTCCCCTTCTCCCCTTGGTGCCCCCCTCTGCTCAGAATCTGAAGTAGTTCCCTCCTCAGCAATTTCATCTCTTGAACACTGACTCACACCTTTTAGGCACCTACTGTGTGCATAGCATTCCACCAGGACTCATCTCCCTTCCTTCTCAGGGGGTCCCGAGCCCCGACTAGCTTTGCCCTAACTCCTTCATCAAAAGACCCCCCGCCAGCTTCCCACACCTCATACGCAGCCACATCTGCCCTATTCTCCATGCTTTCCAGCTTGCCTGCCCTTCCTCATCTCTCCCTGCCTGTGCAGACCTCCACCCTTCTTTCCTCCACCCCTCCATCCCCCAATGCTTGTAGACCTTCCATTCATTCCGTCTCATCGTGCGTGGTCTCTGATCGTCCATCACCTGACCTTCTCCAGGACTGTCTTCTCACCCTTCCCCACTCCCTGGTCCCCGGGAGCAGCTCCTTCTGCCCGACTCACTCACAGTGCAGGGAAAGGAGGCAGGGAAAAGACCAGGATTCTGTGAGTTCTGAGGTTGCCACACACAAAGAAGCTGTGGTTTCTCTGCCTCGGCCACTGATGAGACTAAAACTGGCTTCCCCTTGGAGACGGCAGATTTCAGGCTGATCCCTGCTTAAGCCCTCTCATCCCCACGCTGGTCCTGGTATTGATACAAGACCCAGCTGGTGACAAAGCCTCCAATCCTGGGGGTCCACGAGCCTGGGCCTGACATTCCCAGAACTACCGCCAGGTGGCGCCAGGCCCCCACAGTCTGTGGCCGTGGTCTTAGCCCCCAGTTCCACTCTGGATGGGCCTGTGACACCCCAAAGAGAAGAAGGGGACTCTGGATAGGGTCCCCACATCCAGGGCGTGGGGAGACCATTGGCATTTGGGAACCATTTTCCTTCGAACGGCTTCCCCTTGAGCTGAGCATTCTGCTTGCTGCAGTAGACGGGTCGCCTTTTGCCCATACCGAAATTTTCTGAAATTAAATCGCACACCCCCACCATTTCCTCTCCCTGGGATCTGGAGGAACATCATACATAGTAGGTGAATCGTTTTGTAGAGTGAAGAATGCTAATGTAAAGCAAATAGTCACCCACGTTCCTTGTAAATCCAAATGTTTCTATATTGTAGCTTTGCTTAAAATGGGGTCGGCCCCAACTGCATCCTCCTCTTTGGCGGGCTGGGGAGCGGCCCCCAGCCGGGACGGGAGGGCAGCGACCCCGAGGCCTCGTGGACGTGGGAGAGAGTGTGGTGGGAAGTCTTGAGCGGAGGAGGGGATCTGCCCTTCTCCACTCCTCTCTTGGATCCGCCTCGGTTTCCTGTCCCCCCACCACCCGCCTGCCCCGCGGAAGACCGCCCAGTGAGCCAGCCCCCACCTTCCAGGCGCCTTCGCCCTGGGGATCCAACCAACTTGTATCGAGTGGGCGGGGCAACGGCTCCCCATTTTTCCCGAGCCCCGCCCACAGAGCTCTTAGCCAATCCTATGCAGAGAGCATCTCCTGGCAGGGGTCTCTTCCCAACCAGACCCCACCCAGGCACATTAGCGACCAGGCTTGGGCTTCCCCAGCGCCCCACCACCACCACGTGCAGGTGGAGCTCTGGGATGCTATGTTGGGGCGGCAAGCGGTGGGCCGAGGGCCGGGTAGGCTAGCACGGGAGGTAAGGGTGGTATGGGATGGGGCGGGGGCGGTCTAGGGCAATAGGAGAGCAGAGAATGGGGGAACTTGAGGGTGGGGGGAGGGCACCGGAGCCTTGCCACCATCCCAGGACTTTGGGCAAGTCACCCGCACTCCCTGGGCCTCGGTTTCCCCATCTGTAAAATGATGGTAATAATACTTCACCTACCTCATAGGGGAGGTTGTGAGGCCACCATCACCTGACCTGGGGGTCAAGGCAGGAGGACTCCGAAGGTGCTACCCGTGAGCAAAGTGTAATTACCGAATCCTGACTGCAAGGCCCACCTGCCCCTCCCCCACAGAGCCTCCAGAGCTAGCTGAGGCCAACGCAGGCCCATCCGTCTCTTCACTCTGTCGCAGGCCCTTTCATGGGCTTCGTCTGCCATCTTTGTGGGTGCCCTAGACTTAGTCCTTATCTTGTCCTGGTTTCCTTTCTTGTGACCATCTCCCCATGAAAGTGCTGTACAAATTCCACCCGCCCCAGGACCCCCGCACCTGCCCTCTGGCACCAGATGCCAGGGAAGGGACAGAGGAAAACAGCCACAAACAAGCCAGGGGGGCTCCCCGGAGCCCCAGGGGTGGGGATTGGTGGCCACTGTTTGTATGTTCTTGAGTGCAAGTGTTTTATAAAAAATAAAACAAAAACCCACCATCACAAAAAAAAAAATTTTGCAGCGAAGAGAAATGAAGAAAAACTGAAGAAAAAAAAAAAACAGGAAAAAAAGAACCATACAAAATTTTTCCACCACACATACCCTCTAAGCCAGCAAGATTTCCTCTTTGCAAAATCATATTTTTGTGGGAATGGGCCCTGCTTTTTGTGGCAAGGCCTGTTCTGATTAATAAAGGATCGTGAAAAAGTAGGGCCTTGGCTGTTTCCTCCGTGGGTCCCAGCCCTCCCTCACCTCCCTGGGGGCAGAGGCAGTGGGGTGAAGGGGATGGGGGCCCCGGGGCTGAGCCTCCCCTCAGTGTGTCACCTTTGGGATTTGACTTCACTGGTGACCAGGCCCTTCCCGAGTGTCCAGCCATCCTCAGATCTCTATAGAATATGATCCCACTGGCTTCCCAGAAAGCAGAGAGGCAGCTACATCTCCCAGATCAGGCCTGACACAAGGCTTTTTGGGAGTAGAGTCCTCTCTAGGCCTCAGGGGTGCCCTCCAGGGTCACCCAGCCTGACGTCCCCTCCCTCAGTTCCCAGAGGACACTTGCCACCCTCCAAGGCAGCTCAGACAAACCAAAGGGGGACGCTCCAGCTTTCCCACCACCATCCATGGGGCCACTGTAGTTTCAGGCCAGCGCCTCCTTCCTGGTCCCTGAGGTGGGAAAAGGAAAGACAATGAGCTCTGTGTCTGTTGGCTGGACCTGCGGCTTCTCTCAGCCCTCTTCTAGTTTCATTCTTTAGGATTAGAAAAGTCTCTTCCACTCAATAGAACAGGTTCCAGCCTGAGGTGTGGGAAGCTGGGTTGTAATCCCTTCTGCAGCCTCTGTGGCCCTGGGCAAGCTCTTTCCTTCCACCTGTTTCTTCTGGCCACAACAAAGCAATAACCATCCCCATCCCCTGCCCTTTCTTCCCCACCCAGCCCAGGGGAAGCTGAGCCCCCGCAGCTCTCAGGGTACTTCAGAAGGAAGGTGCTACATCTGGTTCAGACACAGGCACAAAAGGAACGAGCACATCCCCATTGTCATGTGTCCACCTGCTGGCCCCTGCCCCCACCAGGAGTGAAGCGGGCCATCCCATCCGCCCTCTGCTCCCAGCACTTGGGGCCAGCAGCTGCCTCCCGGAGCTGCACTAAGTACCCCATCCAAAGCTGTCTGTCCCTCATTTCCCACAACCTGGTTTAGATATCACTTCTGATCTCTGTTCCAGAGATCAGAGGAAGCCCCGGGGTCAGGTAAGTAGCCTCAGGGGCTCCCTTGGCCAGAGCTTCTGTTCAGGCGCTCTCCATGAAAGCAGCCCTGGAAAACTGAGCCTGAAGTCAGAGACAGCTCAGGCCCAGCACAGGGGGCAGTCCCTTGCCACTGGCTCGGGCCCTTCCCTGGACTTTTTGCCTTCCTCCATTTTTGCTTCTCTGGGTCTGTCTTCGTCCATGCCTGCTCTGAGATGCTCCCCCACCCCTCCCTGTACCTGGGACCACCGCCCTCTGGTGTTTTCTTTCTCCTGTGAGTCCCCCCCTGGATACTGCTGCTTTCTGGAAGGCTGTCCTGGGTTACGTCCTGCGCTCCTCTCCCTCCCACGCAAAGACAACCAGAAGGACAAGCCTTGAGCACGCCGATGCCCCAGCTCGTGGCTCCCCAGACCATCTGTTTCCCGTGAAGACGCCCCGCTCCCCGTGTCTGTGTCCTGCGTGTATGTGTCGTGTCTTGTGTAGATTGTGAGCCCCCTGGGCAGGGATCCCTGTCTGCATACATGTTCCATGTGGCACGCCCAGGTGTGCTAATAAACGTTCATCTTCAGAACAAGATCGCCAGGTGTCTTGGGGAAGCTTTGGGACAG